GAAAAAATACTCTTTGTGGAAGAACAATCTGAGAAAACAGGTAACACAAATACTGACTAAACCAAGAAAACCAATACAATGCAATTGAGGCTTTAATGAGGGTATCTGATTACCTTATTTGAATGTAGAATTGTAGCCACTTAATTATCAGAGGTAGGAATTCAATACAATTCTTAAAAGAAATGAAGCAGAGGGTGAATTTTGTAGAATATTCTAGAGAAAGGGAAGAGCATGAAGGAAGTTTTGGCAACATGATATTGCATGGTTCCTGCAAGGAACTATATATTCAGTTTTCTCAGGTCTAGAAATTTCCTCGTGGTTTGTGTGTCCATTTTGCATTCATAACCCCTAAAGATACTTTAAAATACACAATTTTGGCCTTCCTGTGTTTCACAACAAGAAGCCTTTCCTGACTTGAGTGAGATCCACAGAAGCATGAACAATAGCTGTAGCCTGAGTAGGCTGTGAGGCAGCCTTCTGTCATCTGTGTGCCCAGGAGTGTGCTGTCCTCAAACATCTCCCAGATAGCAGAAACTATCTCTATCGCATCAAAAGTTAAGCTAAATGTGATACTCTCTGTACACACACATCACGAGAGATGGAAATAGGCTATAAAAACAGCCAGAGATATTGATCATCATCACCGCTGGCTGTAGCTTCACTGCCCACACACACATACACAGAAATAAATAGCAAAGTTGAAAGTGGACAATAGTCTTACCAAAAAGATTGAAACTCTAATGACGTCTGAAGTTCAATTATGACACCGTGCTGATTGCTTGGACACAGTTCCTTTAAAACCTTTGTTCAAGTCATAGTTGTACCTTTTAGAAATAAGGTACAAACAACATCCAACCCAACCTGTTCCTCTGGGCTAGAGTCCCAGACAGAAATAAGGGATACACCTGACCTGCAGTAAGGAAAGCAGAACCCAGTCTCTGGGGTGGTGAGGCCCACCCAGTGTGGAGCTCAAAGGTGCCACTGTTCTGCTCCTCTTTATAAAGGGAGCTGCCATGGTTCTCCCAGCACAGAGTTGGGAGTGACTCCAGAGCCTCCAGCAAGATGCTACTGATTCTGCTGTCGGTGGCCCTGCTGGCCCTGAGCTCAGCTCAGAGCTTAAATGAAGGTAAGACAGAAGGAGGAGAAGATGTGGTGACTACCTTTCCCATCATCCTGTGCTTCTCTTCTAGATGTCAGCCAGGAAGAATCTCCCTCCGTAATATCAGGTAAATCCCAATTCACTCTCAATCTGTTTTAATTCAGTGAATGCCGTGTGTCCACCTCCTCCAGGAAAGCCAGAAGGACGACGCCCACAAGGAGGAAACCAGCCCCAACGTACCCCACCTCCTCCAGGAAAGCCAGAAGGACGACCCCCACAAGGAGGCAACCAGTCCCAAGGTCCCCCACCTCGTCCAGGAAAGCCAGAAGGACCACCCCCACAAGGAGGAAACCAGTCCCAAGGTCCCCCACCTCGTCCGGGAAAGCCAGAAGGACAACCCCCACAAGGAGGAAACCAGTCCCAAGGTCCCCCACCTCGTCCGGGAAAGCCAGAAGGACCACCCCCACAAGGAGGAAACCAGTCCCAAGGTCCCCCGCCTCGTCCGGGAAAGCCAGAAGGACCACCCCCACAAGGAGGAAACCAGTCCCAAGGTCCCCCGCCTCGTCCGGGAAAGCCAGAAGGACCACCCCCACAAGGAGGAAACCAGTCCCAAGGTCCCCCGCCTCATCCGGGAAAGCCAGAAGGACCACCCCCACAAGGAGGAAACCAGTCCCAAGGTCCCCCACCTCGTCCGGGAAAGCCAGAAGGACCACCCCCACAAGGAGGAAACCAGTCCCAAGGTCCCCCACCTCGTCCGGGAAAGCCAGAAGGACCACCCCCACAAGGAGGCAACAAACCTCAAGGTCCCCCACCTCGTCCAGGAAAGCCAGAAGGACCACCCCCACAAGGAGGAAACCAGTCCCAAGGTCCCCCACCTCGTCCAGGAAAGCCAGAAGGACCACCTTCACAAGGAGGCAACAAACCTCAAGGTCCCCCACCTCATCCAGGAAAGCCACAAGGACCACCCCCACAAGAAGGTAACAAACCTCAACGTCCCCCTCCTCCAGGAAGGCCACAAGGACCACCCCCACCAGGAGGCAATCCCCAGCAGCCTCTGCCACCTCCCGCTGGAAAGCCCCAGGGACCACCTCCACCTCCTCAAGGGGGCAGACCACACAGACCTCCCCAGGGACAGCCTCCCCAGTAATCAAGGTTCAATGACAGGTATGATTCCAGTTTATTCTTCACCAAGTGCTGCTCTATGAAATTCCTTGTTTGTTTGTTTCAGGAAGTGAACAAGAAGATGACAGTGATTCAAATGATTCAAATGCCATGACATTGGAAGAAGGTGGTCATAGCTCTACCTTTAATATACCAATAAAATAAACAGCTTACAATTTCTGATTGTGGTGTCTCTTTCTCAGTGTTTGTGAATG